CGCCTGAGGCAATTAGACACTTTGGAAGATGGCATAACCTGTCTCACCTGGACTTAAGCATCTGGCTCTAATTCACAGTGCTCTTTTCTCCTCACTGTATCCAGGTTCCCTCCCAGAGGAGCCACCAGTTCTCATGGGTGGCACTCAGTCTCTCTTCTCTCCAGCTGACTAAACTTTTTTTCTGTACCAGTTAATTTTTCCAACTACTAATAGAATAAAGGCAGTTTTCTAAACTTCCTGTATCCTGTTGTTTGTGTTGCTCTCTCCAGGGCTGGGGGTAGGAGGATGCAAGGACTTCCTGGCCTAGCTCACCCTGGAGAGGTTTGTTGAGTGCAAAGGACTAGCTTGTGCCCCACCTCCCACCCACCCAGCAGCTAATCTGGTCCCTCCCAACAACATGGAAATGATTACCCTGTACCGCATTCTGGTTCAGATTTGGGGGTAGGGTGAATGCAGCCTGAGGAGGCCAGGGAGGGAGGACTCCGGCAGCGTTTCCTTGGCCTCGGCGAGCTACTGGGCTCCACTTAAGGAGGCTGGGGCAGAGCTTCCAGGACTCTGCCCGGTTAGAAAACCCGCACGAGGGCGGTGCCGCTTTGGAGACAGGGAGGAGGGAGACCGGAAGCCTAGATCCCTCTGGCTGTCCCCTGCACTGCCGGTAACATGGCACAGGAGAGGAGGGCTGTTTGTGCACGGGCAGCTCCTGCAGCTGCTGCCGTCGCCCACCAGCCTCCTATGCCAAACCCCACATCCTAACTCAGGAACCTCTGAGAAAAAACGGAGCCCTCGAGGGCCCCAGCCCTTGGAAGGGTAACCTGGACCGCTGCCGCCTGGTTGCCTGGGCCAGACCAGACATGCCTGCTGCTCCTTCCGGCTTAGGAGGAGCACGCGTCCCGCTCGGGCGCACTCTCCAGCCTTTTCCTGGCTGAGGAGGGGCCGAGCCCTCCGGGTAGGGCGGGGGCCGGATGAGGCGGGACCCTCAGGCCCGGAAAACTGCCTGTGCCACGTGACCCGCCGCCGGCCAGTTAAAAGGAGGCGCCTGCTGGCCTCCCCTTACAGTGCTTGTTCGGGGCGCTCCGCTGGCTTCTTGGACAATTGCGCCATGTGTGCTGCTCGGCTAGCGGCGGCGGCGGCGGCGGCCCAGTCGGTGTATGCCTTCTCGGCGCGCCCGCTGGCCGGCGGGGAGCCTGTGAGCCTGGGCTCCCTGCGGGGCAAGGTACTACTTATCGAGAATGTGGCGTCCCTCTGAGGCACCACGGTCCGGGACTACACCCAGATGAACGAGCTGCAGCGGCGCCTCGGACCCCGGGGCCTGGTGGTGCTCGGCTTCCCGTGCAACCAGTTTGGGCATCAGGTGCGCCGGGCGGAGCGGGGCGGGGCGGGGGCGGACGTGCAGTAGTGGCTGGGGGCGCCGGCGGTGTGCTGGTGGGTGCCGTCGGCTCCATGCGCGGAGAGTCTGGCTACTCTCTCGTTTCCTTTCTGTTGCTCGTAGCTGCTGAAATTCCTCTCCGCCCTTGGGATTGCGCATGGAGGGCAAAATCCCGGTGACTCATAGAAAATCTCCCTTGTTTGTGGTTAGAACGTTTCTCTCCTCCTCTTGACCCCGGGTTCTAGCTGCCCTTCTCTCCTGTAGGAGAACGCCAAGAACGAAGAGATTCTGAATTCCCTCAAGTACGTCCGGCCTGGTGGTGGGTTCGAGCCCAACTTCATGCTCTTCGAGAAGTGCGAGGTGAACGGTGCGGGGGCGCACCCTCTCTTCGCCTTCCTGCGGGAGGCCCTGCCAGCTCCCAGCGACGACGCCACCGCGCTTATGACCGACCCCAAGCTCATCACCTGGTCTCCGGTGTGTCGCAACGATGTTGCCTGGAACTTTGAGAAGTTCCTGGTGGGCCCTGACGGTGTGCCCCTACGCAGGTACAGCCGCCGCTTCCAGACCATTGACATCGAGCCTGACATCGAAGCCCTGCTGTCTCAAGGGCCCAGCTGTGCCTAGGGCGCCCCTCCTACCCCGGCTGCTTGGCAGTTGCAGTGCTGCTGTCTCGGGGGGGTTTTCATCTATGAGGGTGTTTCCTCTAAACCTACGAGGGAGGAACACCTGATCTTACAGAAAATACCACCTCGAGATGGGTGCTGGTCCTGTTGATCCCAGTCTCTGCCAGACCAAGGCGAGTTTCCCCACTAATAAAGTGCCGGGTGTCAGCAGAACTGTGTGTATGTCCTGTGTCATTGTCATTTGG